GCTCGCCCCACACGAGGGCCTTGGGAGACGGCAACGGGGCGCTTTCCCCTCCCTCTCGAAAGGGCCCCGGGCCCGGCCTCCCTCCCTCCCGCGGCAGCCGACACGCTGCGCCACGTGGCCCCGGCCCCGGGCGGAGAAACCTCCCCGCCACCCCGACTCAGCCCGTCCGCTCACCCCTCGATGTAGCTCTTGTCCGCCAGGTAATCGTTGAGCACCTGGAGGCCGGCAGGGCTTTTCAGGTCTCCGAAACCCATGGTGTCGGCTGTATCCGAGAGCTGGGGAGCAGCAGAAAGAGAGCGCGCAAATTGTGGGCGCCCCACGCTGAAGAGAGGAAAAAGGACCCGAAGAGACCGGAAAATTCCTTATATAGAGACGGAGGCGTTTCCCTCCACCGCGCCGGACCGAAGGTTAAAGGTCAAAGTACTTTTGCATTCCCACTTCTCCACGTACGAATTGGGGGCCCTGAATTAAATGGCCCACAAATTGTCCATGGACCTTTCGTTGCGTTTGGAAGTAAATTAATAAAATAGGCATGTCTTAAGTTCGTACCTCCACGGCTCCCGAAGATGACGGGAACCAGCCCTAGAAGCGCCGGAGATGACCGAAGACGCCCGGCCTCGAGGCTGGGGCCACTTCCGGCGGAACTGCGGGTCCAAGTTGTCCTTCCCGCCTCCGGGCTGGGCCGACCTCAGCTCCGCCCTCTGGTCGGCTGACGGAAATTGCCGACAAACTTGTCGAATGCAAGGATTCTAGTCCCTCCGGGCTTTCCGTTCTCCAGGCCCGGCTGACAGAGTTAGCCGAGGCCGCCATATTGAATAAGCGACCCGGCCTCCTAGGGGGTCGTCGTGGTCCAGACAGTTTAGCAGAACAGCCTCCGCGGCTCCGGGGAGAAGGTGAGGTCTTGTATGGATGGGAAGGGTGAGGTGCGTCGGCCAGAGGCTTATTTATTGACGGGACTGTTTCCTTTGGCCCACGCGACGTAGTCTTCTGTTGTCCTTGACTGGGCGCCGCCTCCCGCCCCGCCGCCTCGGAAGCCCCTGAGAGCCGGCAGATGGGGGGCTTTTAGCCACGGTCTCTGGTCTGATGAAGCAGAAAAGAAGATGAGGATCAGGGGGTCCTCGGGAACGCTGTCACGAATGTAGGCTTGCAGGTGACCTTCCCTCTGCAGGGTACAATAATATAATTCTTTGTTTTATTTTTAGCAATATGTTAAGGATACCTGTAAGAAAGGCCTTAGTAGGCCTTTCTAAGTCTCCTAAAGGATGTGGTGAGTATTTTCTTAAATTTGCATTCGTGGATCTGTTTTTCGCTTCAATATCTTTGATGGTCAGTTCGAACAACTGCCACAGCAGCAAGCAACTTGATTGAAGTATTTGTTGATGGTCAGTCTGTCATGGTGGAACCGGGAACGACCGTCCTCCAAGTAGGCATACATTCTAACTATTTTGTGTGTGTTTTTTTTTTTTTTTTTTTTTTTTTACTTCTAGGCTTGTGAGAAGGTTGGCATGCAGATCCCTCGATTCTGTTATCATGAAAGGTTGTCTGTTGCTGGAAACTGCAGGATGTGCCTTGTTGAAATTGAGAAAGCCCCTAAGGTACTTGATACCTAAAATTCTACACCATGCTGATACACATTTTTTTTTTTCATTGAAATCCCAGGTTGTAGCTGCTTGTGCCATGCCAGTAATGAAGGGTTGGAATATCCTAACAAACTCAGAAAAATCCAAAAAAGCCAGGTACTTTATTGTTATTCAATGTAGTACCCTTTGAGTCATTTTATATGTTACAATTTTCATACAGGGAAGGTGTGATGGAGTTCTTATTAGCAAATCACCCATTGGACTGTCCTATTTGTGACCAGGGAGGTGAATGTGATCTGCAGGTATGTAGTAGAATTCTGTCAATCTTTTTGGTCATGAGATTGACTCTTTCATAATCTACTTAAGGACCAGTCCATGATGTTTGGAAATGATAGGAGCCGATTTTTAGAGGGGAAGCGTGCTGTGGAAGACAAGAACATTGGGCCATTGGTAAAGACCATCATGACAAGATGTATACAGTGTACTCGCTGCATCAGGTAACTTTTTTTCCTTTTTTTTCTATTATAGATGACCATTGATGACACATTTTTTATCTTGTAGGTTTGCAAGTGAGATTGCAGGAGTAGATGATTTGGGAACAACAGGCAGAGGAAATGATATGCAAGTTGGCACATACATTGAAAAGATGTTCATGTCTGAACTGTCTGGGAATATCATTGATATCTGCCCTGTAGGTGCCCTAACCTCTAAGCCCTATGCCTTTACTGCCCGGCCTTGGGAAACAAGGTATCTTTTATTTTATGACAATTTGTTTTTTTGCACCATAGTAAACACCGTATGTGTTTCTCAGAAAGACAGAATCCATTGATGTAATGGATGCGGTTGGAAGTAATATTGTGGTTAGCACAAGAACTGGAGAAGTGATGAGGATTTTGCCACGTATGCATGAGGACATCAATGAAGAGTGGATCTCTGATAAAACCAGGTATATGCTATATTGTTTTCCTTAACTTTTACGATTCCACAATGGTGTAATTTCTGTTTTCTAGATTTGCCTATGATGGGCTAAAACGTCAAAGACTTACCGAGCCAATGGTCAGAAATGAAAAAGGGCTTTTAACCTATACTTCTTGGGAGGATGCGCTCTCTCGCGTAGCTGGAATGGTAAAATTTGAAATAAATAGTGTTAAATAGTGTTCTTGGTGATGCCCTTTTCATCTGTTTCTAGTTGCAGAGTTTTCAAGGCAAAGATGTGGCAGCAATTGCAGGTGGCTTGGTGGATGCTGAAGCCCTGGTAGCTCTCAAAGATTTGCTTAATAGAGTGGACTCTGACACCTTATGCACTGAAGAGGTCTTCCCCACTGCAGGAGCTGGGTGAGAAATATGAAGCTAGGATCTAGGCTTTCGTAAATTTGCATTTTATATATTGTATTTCTAGCACAGATTTGCGTTCCAATTATCTTCTTAATACTACAATTGCTGGTGTGGAAGAGGCAGATGTTGTTCTTCTGGTTGGTACAAACCCACGTTTTGAGGCACCACTGTTTAATGCTAGAATTCGAAAGAGGTTGGTAATAGTATTTATTCAAGGTTTAAAAAATTTACTTCTTAAAATGTTGTTTTTATTTCAGCTGGCTGCATAATGACTTAAAAGTGGCCCTTATAGGCAGTCCAGTGGACCTCACTTACACATATGACCACCTGGGAGACTCCCCCAAAATTCTTCAAGACATTGCTTCGGGAAGCCATCCATTTAGCCAGGTGCTCTCAACTTATGTGTATCTACTCTTGTTTTAAAATCAAAGTTGTTTTTTTTTTTAAATAGGTCCTAAAGGAAGCTAAAAAACCAATGGTGGTTTTAGGCAGTTCTGCACTCCAAAGAAATGATGGAGCAGCAATTCTTGCAGCTGTTTCTAGCATTGCACAAAAGATTCGGATGACTAGTGGTGTTACTGGTGATTGGAAAGTTATGAATATCCTTCATAGGTTTGTTGAGTAATTGCTTTATATACTATAAAAGTTATGGTAAAATTCCATAATTGCTTTGCAGGATTGCAAGTCAAGTAGCTGCTTTGGACCTTGGCTATAAGCCTGGGGTGGAAGCAATTCGGAAGAACCCTCCCAAGGTGCTGTTTCTCCTGGGAGCAGATGGAGGTTGTATCACACGACAGGATTTGCCAAAGGATTGTTTCATTATTTATCAAGGTAAGTATCACCTGTGACACCAGAAACAAAAGATTTTGGTTTACCATTTTCCATCTTTGTGCAGGACATCATGGTGATGTTGGGGCTCCCATAGCTGATGTTATTCTCCCAGGAGCTGCTTACACAGAGAAGTCTGCTACATATGTCAACACTGAGGGTAGAGCTCAGCAGACTAAGGTAGCAGTGACACCTCCTGGCTTGGCAAGAGAAGACTGGAAAATTATAAGAGCACTCTCTGAGGTATAATTTCTGAGTCATTTCTTAGTGATGCTTTTGTTGTTTTTGGGGACCTGACATGTTGTAGATTGCTGGAATGACTCTTCCATATGATACTCTGGATCAAGTAAGGAACAGATTGGAAGAAGTCTCTCCTAATCTTGTTCGATATGATGATATTGAAGGGGCTAATTACTTCCAGCAAGCAAATGAGCTCTCAAAGGTAACAGCTCGCCTATGAGCAGTTTTCATAATATATTATTGTTGATCTCTTCTTTTTTGTGCAGCTAGTGAACCAGCAGCTTCTTGCTGACCCACTTGTTCCACCTCAGCTAACTATAAAAGACTTCTACATGACAGGTATGTAATTGTCAACATGACTCTGCCAAATATATCAAAATGACATTTTCTTAATATCTTTCAGATTCAATTAGCAGAGCCTCACAGACAATGGCCAAATGTGTCAAAGCTGTCACAGAGGGTGCCCAGGCAGTAGAGGAACCATCCATATGCTGAAGCTTCTACTAGGATCCCAGTTTTGCCGCAGATAATTAATGGACAACTGTAGTGCAGTGATCCTTTACAGGTTTATTTCTTTGTAAAAAAAAATAATAATAATTTGAATCATGTAATATTTAAGGTTATACTATGCCTATTTGAAAATGATATTAGTTATCAACTTTGCAGTTTGAAAAACATGTATTGTGTGTAAAGGTTAAATAACAAAACTATGCAGATGCTCTTAAAAGCATTGATAACCTTTGTGACGAACATAAAGAGATCCTTAAATTATGAGTTGTTGGCTTATCTTCATAAATAATTTGTCTGTAAAATGGATGAAATGAAAAGAGGTTCAATTAAAACCTACTTTTTTCTAGTGCTAAAGAAAAGATTTAAGCACCTTGTCAAGCTGGGTAAATAGGAAAAATACATAATCATGCTCAGATATGTATCTAGGATAATTATAATTAATAATAATCATAGTAACAATGGCTAATGATAATTTAGCTTTATTATATGTGCTAAGCACTCTGGTTTTACATGCATTATCTTCTTTTGTTCTTGCTACAACCCTGTGAGATAGTAGTATTATCTCATTTTACTGATGAAGACTGAAGCCTAGGTATATTAAATAGCTTGCCCAAGGCCACACAGCAAAAGTCACCAACTCAAACCTACTTCTTATTTACTCCAAAGCCTGTTGTTCTTAACTGCAACATATTATTTCGTCTCATTAATGTTGATTCTATAGGTTGTTACTTCTAAAAATTAGTATTGAGTTTAATGGTGAACACATTTTTCTATTTTCTCTTGAATCTGCTTCTATAATGTCATGGTGATTTATGTGGCTTTTTTTTTTTTATAAGTTATACATGTATGCATGTATACTTATGAGACCTCCCTTGGAATGAGGGAGGTCTCAAGAGATATAATTTAGATTCTCATTGATGTTCTGTATTCATTATCCTAACACCATCTGTAGTGTTAAATCAACTAAATTATTTCAGCAATAGGAGACAAAACAACCAGCTTTCATAATTTTTAATTGTCAAAACCAAAAGGAATCAGAATAAGGATCACTGAGAATTTAAAAAAATAAAAAAGGAAGTAAAAATTTTACAATTAGGAGATAATTAAAAATAGATAATTTTTTTTTTTAATCTAAGGTTGGGTGTGGTGGCTTACACCTGTAATCCCAACACTTGGGGGGCCAAGGTGGGTGGATCGCTTGAGCCCAGGCAGTTGGAGACCAGTCTGGGCAACATGGTGAAACCCCATCTCTACAAAAAATACAAAAATTAGCTGGGTGTGGTGGTGTACACCTATAGTCCCAGCTACTCGGAAGGCTGAGGTGGGAGGATCACCTGACCCAGGAGGTTGAGGCTGCAGTGAGCCGTGATTGCGCCACTGCATTCCAGCCTGGGCAACAGAGCAAGACTTTGTTTCAAACAAACAAACAAAACTATGTTCACAATTTATTTGTTTTGTAATCCTTATTCTTTTCTGCTTTCACTAAAGACTCAGCCCAAGTATAGGATGCCCTTTTTCCCTTTGTTTTTTTTTTTTTTTTGAGATGGAGTCTTACTCTGTCACCCAAGGCTGGAATGCAGTGGCATGATCTTGGCTCACTGCAATCACCACCTCCCTGATTCAAGCGATTCTCCTGCCTCAGCCTCCCCGGTAGCTGGGATTACAAGCGCACGCCACCACACCTGGCTAATTTTTGTATTTTTAGTAGAGACAGGGTTTCACCAATTTGGCCAGGCTGGTCTTGAACTCCTAACCTCAGGTGATCTACCTGCCTTGGCCTCCCAAAGTGCTGGGATTACAGGCGTGAGCCACCGCGCCCAGTCTAGGATGTCGTTTTTCTGATACAACAAAGGATAAGGTTTTAGAATAATAGTATGTTACAATATCTTTAAAAACAGCAGGTGCAGTGGCTCACACCTGTAAGCCCAGCATTTTGGGGGTTCAAGGCAGGAAGATCAGTTGAGGCCAGGAGTTCAAGACCAGCCTGGACTGCATAGCAAGATCCTATTTGTACAAAAAAATGTAAAACTTAAAATTGCACAAAATTTGTCACCTGTACCAGCTTTTAGAACTGTTTATCTTATCCTCCTCAGTGATACATCATGAAGTTGTGTGCTTTGCCTAAAATGCCCAGTTACCTGAAATTGTATAAATTCTTGCCAAAAGTGTTTGAACTTAATACAAACTTCCCATCTCTTACCTCTTAGCACTGTGCTCATCTTGAGGGGACATAGTCCCAATTTTGTATTTTATATAATACTGTTAATGAATATGTGTAGACTTCATATGGTTGTGGGTAAGAGAATACTGCATTCAGATAGAAAAGATGCTATATAGCTAAGTTGATCCAGGATCCTTGGGCTACCTGCTAGGCAGCTTGTGGTGAACAATCATAATCTCTAAAAAATACCTTGTCTGGACCGGGCGCGGTGGCTCACACCTGTAATCCCAGCACTTTGGCAGGCTGAGGCGGGCAGATCATTGAGGTCAGGAGTTTGAGACCAGCCTGGCCAACGTGGTGAAACCCTGTCTCTACTAAAAATACAAAAATTAGCCAGGCATGGTGGCACATGGCTGTAATCCCAGCTACTGGGGAGGCTGAAGCAGGAAAATCGCTTGAACTGAGAGTCAAGGCGGAGGTCGCGGTAAGCCGAGATCACACCATTGCACTGCAGCCTGGGTGAAGAAACAAGCCTCCCTCTCAAAAAATAAATAAATAAATAAATAATACCTCCTCTGGGATAAGTAGTGCTCCGTCTGTCTCATGGGCACATATTAGTGTCGTAATGCCAAATACTAAGGTTATTGTAAGCATAAACATTGAAGATAATTGCTAGAGAAAAATAGACTGAAAAAGATGTAAGAAAAATACACGTAGATGAGAGTAACCTGTCTGGTGGAATCATGACATTCTAAGCAGTGAAGGAATCACCAATGAGAAAATCTACAAAGGCTCAAGATCAAGTCTCTTTAGGTGAATAAGGCAATCTAGAAAGACCTTGGAATAATAATACCATTTCCTGAGGACCTTCTAAATAAGTGCCATTAAAGCTTTAAATACATTAAGACTATTCTTCACAAAATCTCTGCTAATAGTAGGTATTAATTGAGACTCAAGAAATATCAAATAACTTATTTATGGCTACACAGCTAGATACTAATGGCAGGAGTGTTTAATTAGAAGTACTTTTACTATCCCAGGTTGCCTCAAATGAAAACATTTTGGACAGCAATGTAAGGTGAATAGCTGAGCATGATGGCACAAGCTATAGCCCCAGCTACTTGGGAGGCTGAGGCACAAGGATTGCTTGAGCAAATGAGTTGAGTCCAGCATGGACAACTGTATTCCTGCAGCCTGCTTGTATTCCTCTCCTCAAAGTGCTTTTTCCTTCTCTGCCACATGACTAGTCTGTGAATTTTCCAAACTTCTACGCTCTGCTTCCCTTTTAAATATGTTCCAACTTTAAGTTATTTCTTTGCTTCCATATCTGATTGTAGGCTGCTAGCATCAGCCAGGCCACATCTTGAATGCTTTGCTGCTTAGAAATTTCTTCTGCCAGATACCCTGATACCCTAAGTCATCACTCTTAAGTTCAAACTTCCACAGATTCCTAGGGCCTGGACACAATGCACCCAAGCTATTTGCTAAAGCATGACATAGATGTACCTTTATTCCTGTTCCCAATAACTTCCTCATTTCCATCTGAGACCTCATCACTCTGGACTTCACCATATGTCTATCAGCATTTTGGTCACAACCACTTAACTAGTCTCTAAGTTCCAAACTTTCCCTCATCTTTCTGTCTTCTGAGCCCTCCAGATTCTTCCAACCTCTGCCTGTTACCCAGTTCCAAAGCTGTTTCTACATTTTCCAATATGTATAGCAGTGCCCCACTGTCAGTACTAATCTGTTTTAATCTGTTTGCATTACTGTAAAGGAATATCTGAGATTGGGTAATTCTTGCAAAAGAGAGATTTAATTGGCTTACAGTTTCTGCAGGCTGTACACAAAGCATGGCACCAGCAGCTGCTTCTGATGAGGGCCTCAGGAAGCTTACAATCATGGTAGAAGGCAAAATGGGAGCGAGCATATCACATGGTGAGAGAGGGAGCAAGAGAGAGGAGGAGGTCCCAGACTCTAAACAACCAAATTTCACATGAACTAAGATCTCACTCATCACCAAGGTGATGGTGCCAAGCCATTCATGAAGGATTTGCCCCATGATTCTATACCTCCCACGAGGCCCTACCTCCAGCATTGGGGGTTACATTTCAACATGAGATTTGGAAGTGACAGCCATCCAAACCATATCAGCAACATAACAAGACCCCCAACTCTTAAAAAAAAAAGTTGAATATATATCCAAAAATATCTTGAATTCCATATGGAAAGCCTCCCCCCTCAAATTTGTAGTAAATTGTATTATAATGAATACATTAATTAAAAATATACTTGGCCTGGCACAGTAGCTCAAGCCTGTAATCCCAGCACTTTGGGAGGCCGAGGCAGGCGGATCACCTGAGGTCAGGAGTTTTCGAGACCAGCCTGTCCGACATGGTGAAACTCTGTCTCTACTAAAAATACAAAATTAGCCAGCCATGGTGGCATATGCCTGTAATCCCAGCTACTCACTCAGGAGGCTGAGGCAGGAGAATCACTTAAACCCAGGAGACGGAGGTTGCAGTGAGTCAAGATTGCACCGTTGCACTCCAGCCTGGGTGACAGAGTGAGACTCTGTCTGAAAAAAAGTAAAAATTAAAAAATATATTTGACAATACCCAGTACCAATTTATTGTTTGTTGTTGACATTAACATTTTCTTTAAGAGTATTTCTTCATCTGTAAAATGAGGATAAAAATTGTAAAATTGTACCTACTTCCAGCCTCATAGAATTGTTTTGATGATTACATCAGAAAGCTTGTAAAAACCTTAGGCCTGTTTCCTGACATATACTAAATGCCCCATGTGCTAACTGAGGATGATCATTGTAGGAAAATTTCATAGACTATGAGGGAAAGCCATGCCTAAAATAATCTCCAGCTTATTAAGAAGTGCATTCCTTTTTGTTTCTTTGTTTTATCTTAGATTGAGTCTCACTGTATTGCCAGTCTGGAGTGCAGTGGCGCAATCTCAGCTCACTGCAACCTCCACCTCCTGGGTTCAAGCGATCCTCCTGCCTCAGCCTCCTGAGTAGCTGGGACTACAGGAGCACACCACCACGCCCAGCTAATTTTTGTGTTTTTAGTAGAGGCGGGGTTTCACCATGTTGGGCAGGATGGTCTCAAACTCCTGACCTCAGGTGATCCACCCGCCTCAACCTCCCAGAGTGCTGGGATTACAGGCGTGAGCTATCCGTGCCCAGTCAATTTTTGTATTTTTAGTAGAGATGAGGTTTCACCATATTGGTCAGGCTGGTCTTGAACCCCTGACCTCAGGTGATTCACCCGCCTCAGCCTCCCAAAGTGCTGGGATTCCAGATGTGAGCCAGCGCACCCAGCCTGGCCATCTTTTATAAAAAGATGAAGATGTCAGAATTCCCTAATAAGATTCTGGCTCTGTTACCCAGACTGGAGTGCAATGCATGGCATGATCTCAGCACACTGCAACCTCCATCTCCTGGGCTCAAGCCATCCTCCCACTTCAGTCTCCCAAGTGGCTGGGACTACAGGCACACGCCACCACACCTGGCTAATTTTTGTATTTTTTGTAGAGACGAGGTTTCGCCATGTTACCCAGGCTGGTCTTAAACTCCTGAGTTCAAGTGATCCACCTGCCTCAGCCTCCCAAAGTGCTGGGATTACAGGCATGAGCCACTGTACCCGGCCCCTAATAAGTTTTAAATAACCAATATTTTAAAATATTTTAATAGTTACATAGCACTTTAGTTTGCTGATTTAATTTATCCCAAGGGACAAGGATGTTAATGAGAAAACTGACTAGATTTCAGATCACAGATTTTAAGAGAACAAGGATCTCAAAACCAAATACCCTCTGCTTAAAGTGTTTTTTGTGTTTTTCACTACTGAAAATGTTTAGAGATTGACTTACCTATTGCTGATACTCAAAACATCTGATATCTTAATATTTTTAAATAACTCACTAAAAGCATATGTTGAAAATGGCAATGTATAGTCTGAGACTGGTGATTAGACTGGACTAAAAGCATATGTTGGAAATGGCAAATATATGATCTGAGACTGGTGATTAATTTACAGTATTGGCACCTAAAGAGATACTGAGATGAATAACTTATTAATTTCCTTCTTAAAATCATAATTTTGGATCTGTAAAGGACTATACAAAAAAAAATTTTAGTATTATACCTGCATTTTATAATTGTGGAAATGGAGGCCAGAAAGAATAAGAGGCAAGTTAGGGGCAGATCTTGGGTTTGGATCAGCTCTTCTGATGCCTGGTTCTGTGACATTACAAAGCCTGAAATTCAGCTCCAACATCTATTAAACATTTGCAGAGTATCAGCTGGGTGCGGTGGCTCTCATAAGGCCAGGAGTTCAAGACCAGCCTGGCCAAGATAGTGAAACCCCATCTCTACTAAAAATACAAAAATTAGCCGGGCATGGTGGCAAGACACCTGTAATCCCAGCTACTCTGGAGGCTGAGTCAGAGAATTGCTTAAACCTGGGAGGCGGAGGTTGCAGTGATCCCAGATCGCGCCACTGCGCTCTAGCATGGGCGACAAAGCGAGACCCCATCTCAAAAAGAAAAACAAAATTTTTTTGCAGAGTATCTACTGTGTGTCAAGTACATTACCCAAGACTACAAAGAGAAATACAATTTAGCTAATGTCCTCAAGAAGCTAACAGTATACTAAAAGAGATATGTAGGCATCAATTATAGTAATGACATAACATATTCTAATAGAGGTAAGTACATAACACAGTGGGCATGTCTAGTTGTCTTTGTTTCTGCTGTTAAAACAGAATATCACAGACTGGGTGATGGGTTGATTGATTGACTGATTGAGGCAACTCTGTCACCCAGGCTGGGGTTCAGTGGCATGATCACAGTTCACTGCAGCCTCAACCTCCCTGGATCAAGCAATCCTCCTGCCTCAGCCTCCTGAACAGCTGGAACTACAGGTGTGAGCCACCATGCCCCACTAATTTTTATTTATTTATTTTTTTTTTCTGAGACGGAGTCTCAGTTTGTCGCCCAGGCTGAAGTGCAGTGGCACAATCTCAGCTCACTGCAACCTCCACCTCCCGGGTTCAGTTTTCCTGCCTCAATCTACTAGGATCTAGCTAGGATTACAGGTGTGCGCCACCATGCCCAGCTAATTTTTGTATTTTTAGTAGAGACGGGGTTTCACCATGTTGGTCAGGCTGGTCTCAAACTCCTGACCTCATGATCTGCCCACCTCGGCCTCCCAAAGTGCTGGGATTACAGGCGTAAGCCACCGCGCCCAGCTAATTTTTAAAAATATTTTATAGAGACAGGTCTCACTATGTTGCCCAGGCTCGTCTTGAACCCCTGGGCCCAGGCGCTCCTCCCACCTTGACCTCCCAAAGTTCTGGAATTACACATGTGAGCCAACACACCAGGCCCAGACTGGGTAATTTATAAAGAAATTTACTTCTGCCCACACCGCCCCGCCTCCCCGCGCGAGTGGCTGAGGCGTAGCGCTGCCATCCCCGCACCCCTGGGAACATGGCGCTGCGAGTGGTGCGGAGCGTGCGGGCCGTGCTCTGCAGCCTGCACGTGGTCCTGGCACCTGCCGCGCCCTGCCTATCGAGGCCCTGGCAGCTTGGGATGGGCGCCGTCTGGTTACTGTAATCTGCCTGAAGTTGGGACAAAATTGAACAAACAAGATGAGTTTGGTGCTTTGGAGAGTGTGAAAGCTGCTAGTGAACTCTATTCTCCTTTATCAGGAGAAGTAACCGAAATTAATGAAGCTCTTGCAGAAAATCCAGGACTTGTAAACAAATCTCGTTATGAAGATGGTTGGCTGATCAAGATGACACTGAGTAACCCTTCATAACTAGATGAACTTATGAGTGAAGAAGCATATGAGAAATACATAAAATCTATTGAGGAGTGAAAATGGAACCACTAAATAAGCTAGTATGAAATAACGCAACCCAGCAGAGTTGTCCTAAATTAGTGGTGGATAGAAGACTTAGAATAGCAACTTTTAGCATTACCCATGGGAAAAAAAAACTACTGTTAACACTGCTAATGAAAGAAGATGCCTTTTAACTTTCTAATGATTGTAGATAAACATAATATGTGTCTTTTTCACAACATCCTATGATTTTTAGACTAGGCTCTAGTATTCATGAAATTATCCATGAAATTATCCATGGTAAAAATTAGTTACAAAAATTACATAATTCAAAGATAATGTTGTTATTCTTAAGCCTTATATAATATTGTAACTTGTGTATGTCCATACCTGGACTTGGGATGAAATACTTAATGATCTTTCCATTGGAAATAACTGGGAGTGAAGAAGTTTTTGTTGCTTGTACAGTGTCAGATGAAGAACAACACTATCTTAATTTTGCAATACACTGCATTTGCTGGTGCTGTTTTTATATAGTGAAGCAACAGCTGTACAGCAAAATAATAAAATACTCACTTCTTCGTTAAAAAAAAAAAAAATTTACTTCTTACAATTCTGGAGGCCAGGAAGACCATGATCAGGTGCCAGCATCTGGGAAGGGCCTTCTTGCTGTCCTCCCATGGCAGAAGATGGAAGGGCAAGGGAGAGCTAACATGCTCCCGCAAACCCTTTTTATAATGGCATCAATCAAATATGAGGCCAGAGTCCTTGTGACCTAATCATCTCCCAGAAGGCTCCGCCTCCCAACCCTGTTGCATTGGGATTAAGTTTCCAACACATGAATTGTGGAGACAACACATTCAAAACATAGCATTCCACACCTTGGGCTCCCCAGATTCATGTCCTCACATGCAAAATAAATTCATTCCATCCCAATAGCCCCTAAAAAGTCTTAACTTGTTCCAGCATCAACTTTAAAGTCAAAGTCCAAAGTCTCATCTAAATCAGATATGAGTGAGACTCAAGGCATGATTCATCATGAGACAAAGGATGTACATTTGCAATGTTTGTCATGTCAGACAAAACAAAAATATGTAAATATCCATCAATAGGGAACTGCTGAAAAATTTTTTTGTATAATCATAAAATGAAACATGCAGATGTTTAAACCAATGAGCTAGATCTCAACGTGCTGATATGGAAAGTGCTTCAGAATGTATTAAGGACATAAATTAAGTGTACAATAATGTGTGTGTGTGTATATATGTATATGCTTACGTGTGTATGGAAAGTATCTCAGCAGATACAATAAAAACTTAATTGTGATTACCCCTGGATCAATTAACATGTGGTATAGTATA